CAGGTTCTGAAAACCACTTCTCTACCTTCACCACCACCACTGCCCATCTTGATCTCTTTGAGGGTTTTCCCATTTCACTTGATCTTATTTTTGTTTATCCCTTCCTGCACTTTGTCAAGAGAGTCCTCCAGTTTCTATCCAGGAATGTTCACATCCAAAGGGTTGGACCCACGGATCATTCTGAATCTTCCTGCCCCTCCTCACTGCTTAACCCTGAGAACCACAAATATAATGGAAGCAGTTCCCCCCACCCTCACCCCATCTCTTTAAGCTCATCCTAGCAAGACCTCTAGAGACCCTAGAGACTCGACTTTAGTCCTTCCCCGCCATGGCACAGTGGGGAAGGTGTCAATGGGGAGTGTCACGGACAGGAGGTAGGATCCTGCCGCTCGCGTCTTAGTGTTTCTCCCTCAAGACTTTCCTTCTGTTTTGTTGTCTTGTGCAGTATTTTACAGCCCCTCTTGTGTTTTTCTTTATTTCTCGTACACACACGCAGTTTTAAGGGTGATGTGTGTATAATTAAAAGGACCCTTGGCCCATACTTTCCTAATTCTTTAGGGACTGGGATTGGGTTTGACTGAAATATGTTTTGGTGGGGATGGGACGGTGGACTTCCATTCTCCCTAAACTGGAGTTTTGGTCGGTAATCAAAACTAAAAGAAACCTCTGGGAGACTGGAAACCTGATTGGAGCACTGAGGAACAAGGGAATGAAAAGGCAGACTCTCTGAACGTTTGATGAAATGGACTCTTGTGAAAATTAACAGTGAATATTCACTGTTGCACTGTACGAAGTCTCTGAAATGTAATTAAAAGTTTTTATTGAGCCCCCGAGCTTTGGCTTGCGCGTATTTTTCCGGTCGCGGACATCCCACCGCGCAGAGCCTCGCCTCCCCGCTGCCCTCAGCCTCCGATGACTTCCCCGCCCCCGCCCTGCTCGGTGACAGACGTTCTACTGCTTCCAATCGGAGGCACCCTTCGCGGGAGCGGCCAATCGGGAGCTCCGGCAGGCGGGGAGGCCGGGCCAGTTAGATTTGGAGGTTCAACTTCAACATGGCCGAAGCAAGTAGCGCCAATCTAGGCAGCGGCTGTGAGGAAAAAAGGCATGAGGGGTCGTCTTCGGAATCTGTGCCACCCGGCACTACCATTTCGAGGGTGAAGCTCCTCGACACCATGGTGGACACTTTTCTTCAGAAGCTGGTCGCCGCCGGCAGGTAAAGTGGACGCAGCCGCGGTGGGAGTGTTTCTCCCCACCTTTGCTTCTCTCCTTCCCGCCAGCTACCAGAGATTCACTGACTGCTATAAGTGCTTCTACCAGTTGCAGCCTGCGATGACACAGCAAATCTATGACAAGTTTATAGCTCAGTTGCAGACATCTATCCGGGTGAGTGGCGGGAAGCCTGGCAGGTGCTGTTGGTCATTACAGCTCTTTCCTCCTTTCTCTTCAGGAGGAAATCTCTGACATCAAAGAGGAGGGGAACCTAGAAGCTGTCTTGAATGCCTTGGATAAAATTGTGGAAGAAGGCAAAGTCCGCAAAGAGCCAGCCTGGTGAGAGTGGGGTGGGGAGGTGAGAAGGTACACTTCATTCCTTGTGCCCCGTGTGGCCCTCCAGGCGCCCCAGCGGGATCCCAGAGAAGGATCTGCACAGTGTTATGGCACCCTACTTCCTGCAGCAACGGGACACCCTGCGGCGCCATGTGCAGAAACAGGAGGCCGAGAACCAGCAGCTGGCAGATGCCGTCCTGGCAGGGCGGAGGCAGGTGGAGGAGCTGCAGCTACAGGTCCAGGCCCAGCAGCAGGCCTGGCAGGTCAGTGTCCCAGCCTGCCTCTTCCTCTTCCTCTGGGGTGAACCAGGCTCCCTTTCCTTTGCAGGTGCGAAGCCCAGCGGTGCAGAGTCCAGCAAAGGTGCAGGTATGAGGATGGACCTGATGGGTTCCTGGACCAGCCACCTGATGCCTGCCCCTCTGCTCCACAGCCTTTGTGTCCAAGCAGGAGGGCAGCGAGGTAGTGAAGAGACCCAGGCGCTACCTGTATCAATGGCTGGGGTGAGAGAAAAGGCAGAGCTGGGCCAAGGCCCGGGGGCTGATGCCACCACGTCGGGTGTCTCAGAGCCCCAGTCCCCTACCCGGATCCCCTGGAGCCCAGGAGGGAGGTGTGTGAGCTCAATCCGGACTGTGACGAGTTGGCTGACCACATCGGCTTTCAGGAGGCCTATCGGCGCTTCTACGGCCCGGTCTAGGGTGTCGCTCTGCTGGCCTGGCCGGCAACCCCAGTTCTGCTCCTCTCCAGGCACCCTTCTTTCCTCTTCCCCTTGCCCTTGCCCTGACCTCCCAGCCCTATGGATGTGGGGTCCCCATCATCCCAGCTGCTCCCAAATAAACTCCAGAAGAGGAATCTGTGGGCCTGTGAGTCTGTCCAGTTTATGGAGTGTGGGAGGGAGG